AGTGCAGTGGCGCCATCTCAGCTCACTGGGTTCAAGCGATTCTTCTGCCCCAGCTTCCTGAGTAGCTGAGATTACAGGCGCGCACCACCATGCCCGGCTAATTTTTGTATTTTTAGGAGAGACGGGGCTTCACCACGTTGGTCAGGCTGATCTGGAACTCCGGACCTCGTGATCCGCCCGCCTCGGCCTTCGAAAGTGCTGGGATTACAGGTGTGAGCCACGGCGCCCGGCCATTTTTTTTTTAAAGTAAGGTTGGGAAAACAACAAATGATACCTCCTAGGGCTGTTATTACAATTAAGACAAATACCAGAGCACTTTGGCAGGTGGAGGCGAGCGGATCATTTGAGGTCAGGAGTTCGAAACCAGCCTGGCCAACATAATGAAACCTCATCTCTACTAAAAATACAAAAATTAGCTGGGAGTGGTAATCCCAGCCTGTAATCCCAGCTACTCGGGAGGCTGAGGCAGGAGAGTCGCTTGAGCCTGGGAGGCAGAGGTTGCAGTGAGCCAAGATCATGCCCCTGTACCCCAGCCTGGGTGACAAAGCAAGATTCTGTCTCAAAAAAAAAAAAAAAAAAAAGGACAAATACCAGAAAGCCCATCACAGATGAAGGACTTTGTTCCAGTTCGTGACACATTGCCAACTTTGAATTACATCCAAGTCCGTGGGTCTTCTCTCTGGGGTCAATTGATGGCACGTGATTACACTGCTCAGGGCCCAAAGGTTGGAGCTATGACTTGAATGTTTCTAGACAAGGAATTATTTGACAAACACACTTTAAAAAGTATTCAGAGCCATCCAAGTAAGAGGACATTAATAACGTAGGGTTTTGCCTATGGAGAGAAAAGAAAACGCAAACAGCACGTTCCACCTTCGTTCTCCCTAAAGTAATTTATCTCCTTCAAAAGATAAAAAGTACGAACACATTTGCCCTTGAAGGGCAGAGCCCCGGAATTCAGGAGCTCTCTGAACACTCCTCCCCTTCTGATAGGGACCAAACCTTCTGCTGAGCCTTGTGTCACAGTCAGTCCGCGGCGCCACAAGCCTCAGTGTTTACTTCTGCCGCCTGCCAGCCGGGCGGGGAAGGGGAGTACCCGGCCACCCCTCACTTTAGCTCCTGCAGCTTTCCAAACAAACCAGGGCGGGATGGGAGTGTCTTCTTGGCTGTGGAAATCGATCCTCCTACCTTGTCCTGAAGCCACCCGCCGCCTTTCCTCGTCCCTCCCTTCGCGGTGATTTTCCGGTCCCGGCGCCCGGCGAGGGCGCGCGGCTGGTGTCCGCCCCGCCCGAAAGGTAGGGGTTCGGCTGTGCTCCCGCCTGGTCCCTAGAAACATACTATCTTTATGTTTTATTTCAGCATTTGCAAGTGAGGAAGCAGCACAACCCTGGGTTTTAGATAATTTCTAACAGAGAGGCCCCAGCAATTCAGCAGGCAGCGTCCTGAGTCTTTGGCAGCCTGGTCCCTCTTTCGCAAATTCTCCACCTTTGCGAACAGAGGGTCTTTAGGACACAGATTCTTAAAAGTGCAGGTAAGCAAAGGCAACACCACCATTGTCTCAAACTTTGCTTTGGACTTCATTCCTTGTGTTTCAGGTGAGCCAGCCATGAGAGGGTATCTTGTGGCCATATTCCTGAGTGCTGTCTTCCTCTATTATGTACTGCATTGCATATTATGGGGAACGAATGTCTATTGGTAAGTTTCATTTTGTTATTTAAAAATAACTCGGTTTCTGACTGACATTATTTTTGTCTCATAGGGTGGCACCTGTGGAAATGAAACGGAGAAATAAGATCCAGCCTTGTTTATCAAAGCCAGCTTTTGCCTCTCTGCTGAGGTAAAAATATACCAGAAAAACCTGTGGCATACCTTGAATATCCTGTCTCTTTTTGTGCTTTTAGTCAGAGCTCTGCATATATTTTAAGAAAAGGCATTGAGGAACTCAATCAAACCAGTATTCTTTTCACACAGGTGAGGCTAGAGAGGTCTATTTGTGTTTGATTTGGCAAAATCATTCTTTATCCTTTCCTTCCAGGTTTCATCAGTTTCACCCTTTTCTGTGTGCGGCTGATTTTAGAAAGATTGCTTCCTTGTATGGTAGCGATAAGTTTGATTTGCCCTATGGGATGAGAACATCAGGTCAGTAGTAGTATTCTTACCTGGTTCTGTTACTTTTATTCATAACACTCCATTTGTTTTCTAGCGGAATATTTTCGACTTGCTCTTTCAAAACTGCAGAGTTGTGATCTCTTTGATGAGTTTGACAAGTGAGTTTATTTCCTTGCTTCTAGTCTGGCTTCTCAATCTCTCACTTGTCCATCTGTCCAACAGCATACCCTGTAAAAAGTGTGTGGTGGTTGGTAATGGAGGAGTTTTGAAGAATAAGACATTAGGAGAAAAAATCGACTCCTATGATGTAATAATAAGGTAAATATATTTTCTATTTGCTACCCTAGAATTCTACATATCTTGTATGTTTTACTATCCACAGAATGAATAATGGTCCTGTTTTAGGACATGAAGAAGAAGTTGGGAGAAGGACAACCTTCCGACTTTTTTATCCAGAATCTGTTTTTTCAGATCCTATTCACAATGACCCTAATACGACAGTGATTCTCACTGCTTTTAAGCCACATGATTTAAGGTGGCTGTTGGAATTGTTGATGGGTGACAAAATAGTAAGTAGGCAAAATTGTTCTGCCTTCAGATTACTGTTCTATTCTCTATATTTTTTACTTTCAGAACACTAATGGTTTTTGGAAGAAACCAGCCTTAAACCTGATTTATAAACCTTATCAAATCCGAATATTAGATCCTTTCATTATCAGAACAGCAGCTTATGAACTGCTTCATTTTCCAAAAGTGTTTCCCAAAAATCAGGTATGTATTTATCTCTGCATGGTTTCAAACTACTTAAAAAAGTTTTTTTCATCCCCTCCCCCAGAAACCTAAACACCCAACAACAGGAATTATTGCCATCACATTGGCGTTTTACATATGTCACGAAGTTCACCTAGCTGGTTTTAAATACAACTTTTCTGACCTCAAGAGTCCTTTGCACTACTATGGGAATGCCACCATGTCTTTGATGAATAAGGTAATATACTGTACTTTAGGTAATATACATATAGAATGATGGTAATTGTATTTTTCTTCTTTAGAACGCGTATCACAATGTGACTGCAGAGCAGCTCTTTTTGAAGGACATTATAGAAAAAAACCTCGTAATCAACTTGACTCAAGATTGACTCTACAGACTCAGAAGATGATGCTAACAGTGTTAGTTTTATTTTTGTACTGCAATTTTTAGTTTAAAATATGTTGGATGCACTCGTCAAATAATTATGTATACTGTCTGTTGCTGCCTGGTGATTCATAACCACCAGCTTAATTTCTGTGAATACTGTATATTTAACTTATGAAAACCAAGAAATGTAAAGATAACAGGAAAATAAGTTTTGATTGCATTGTTTTTAAAATAAGCTAGTTTTCTGAGGTGTTTTCACACGTCTTTTTATAGTTACTTCATCTTAGATTTTTGAAGGGATATGACTTCCTACTAAGGATTTAGTTTACCACAACAATTCTGACTACAATAAGACATTTTGAGGAGGATATTTGGCTACTGTAAACATGGCTGGTGGAAAATCACGATTGTGGCTTGATGTGGCAAGCCGAAACCACTTGGCTCTGGAAATCTAAGTTCATACTGGTTTAATTAAGCTCTCTCCTGACAACCCCCAGAATTAAATGAACCATGATTGTGAAGAGTAATTTGGTACAATGAAGGCAGTGTTTGTTTTTAAGTTAAAGGAAATGGGCTAAACATAAAGTTCTTATTAGATAAGTAAATAACTAAAGAAAGAATACAATTACTAAACTCTGATGGCTTTGTATTATTTTAAAGAAATGAAGTTTAACTTTATACAGTGAAGCTAAGCTAGGCAAGCTCAAGAAGGAAAAAAAAATCTTGAACATTATTTTTTTTTGCCTGACTTACTTATTCATTAAATTTTGAAGGTTTTCCACTTGAAGTAAATTAGGAAAGGTAAAGAAGATAACAGAACAAGTAAACACTTAAGAAAAGTCAAGCTGAGGCCGGGCAGGGTGGCTCACACCTGTAATCCTAACAAACACTTTGGGAGGCCGAGGGAGGCAGCTGGATTGCCTGAACTCAGGAGTTCAAGACCAGCCTGGCCAACATGGTGAAACCTCATCTCTACTAAAATACAAAATAATTAGCTGGGCGTGGTGGTATGCGCTGTAGTCCCAGGTACTCGGGAGGCTGAGGCACGAGAATTGCTTGAGCCCGGGAGGCAGAGGTTGCAGTGAGCCAAGATCGCGCCACTGCACTTCAGCCTGGGTGACAGAGTGAGGCTGTCTTCTAAAAAATATAAAAAGTGAAGTTGGGATTTTTGGATTTAAATGGTACAAAAAGAATATCTCATTTTCCCATGATTAAAGCTAATCTTCAGATGGAAAGCTTGCCTGGCTACCTAGGGTGCACCAGAGAATCTGATCCAATGCAAGCCAGTCAATCCTACAAATGTGGTGAGCTAGTCTTCCTTCCTATATTTTAATAAATGTAACCAAAGGCCATCTGGAGGTAGGGGAATGAGAGGTGAAGAAACAGAAAAATAGAGGTTATAAGGATGGAACTAAAAGTTGTCAGAAGAGGTATGAGCTGAAGAAAGAATTACTCTCTTTTGACCAATAAATACAATTGGGAAACACTGGAAAACCATGGCTTGATTACTGACAACCAACCTGCCTCTCTAAAGAGGGTGTATAAAGGGTGAAATACATTAGATTTGGCTCAGAAACAGAATGCGGTACTTATAAAGCAGAATAAAGGGGAGAACAGTAGTAGTTGATCTAACCCAGATTAGACATGAATACCAGCATATGTTTGCAGAGTCCCACAGTTTTGATTCCTCTTATAACTTTTTGAGGTGCAAAAGGAAGGTACCAGAACTGGAATCACATGTAATCAATCAGTGTGATTTTCCCCTCATACCACACAGCCATAGGCTGCAGTGTGGCTGCTGAAGTTCAATTGATATAAAGTAAATCAGGCTTCAAAAAGAATGGTGCTGTGGGTACACAAGGACATAAAGATGGGAACGATAGACACTGAGGACTGCGGCGGGGGGAGCGAGGGGAGCGGGGAGGGCAAGGGCTGAAAGACTATGTATTGGGTACTATGCTCACAACCTGGATGATGGGATCATTCATACCACAAACCTCAGTATCACACAATATACCCATGTAACAACCTGCACTCTGCACATGTACCCTTAGAATCTAAAATAAAAGTTGAAATTATTTTTTTAAAAAAAGGATGGCGCTGGTCATAGAAAAAGTCAAAGTA